GCTGCTGCTAGAGCTACTGCTGTCAGATTCTTCCCCAGAATCACTAGTCGAGCTAGCCATCTCCTCTTCGGCAACCCCATGGGCGACAGGTTCCGAGACCATTTTAAAATCTGCTTCTGCCATCTTGCAAGCCTACAAACTCTACCAGGGAGACCGCGCGACCAGAGATGGGCAGAAAATGACTCACGGATGCTTGAGTGGCGGCGGCGGAGGCCCGGGCTGCGGAGGTGGCAGCGGCGATGGCAGCAGCGGCGCAGAGCGGAGCTGGAGCTGGGGATGCAGAGGCCGGCGCTGAGGTGGCAGCGGCAGTGGAGGCTTGGGCGACAGCGGTGGCGGCAAGGCCTCTCCCGGCTGCAGCTAGAGTGCCGAGATGTACCGCAGCCGAATGGCGCAGTATGAGACCCCGAGATCTCTTCTCGTTTTAGATCGCGAGCCCCCTCCCCTTGCAGTCAGACCTCCCGTTAATTTCGTTCCCAGTGTGCCTTTAGTTCGCTCCTCATTTGCTGGTCCACCTTAATTGACAAACTGTACGCCCAACGAACGGCCAAACGCCACTACTCCTGGCTCCGCCCACCTTCCCAGACGCCGCTCGCTGGCTGAGGTGCGACCCCTTGGAAGGTGTCCCCCTGCCCCCCAAAAAGTCTATATTTATAGTTTTATAATTAAAAAAGAAAAAAAAGCGTAGACATGAGGTAAAAATACCAGCCATAGTTCCTAACAAGGGCAAAAGAGGCGTGTCTTCCTTCTCCCATCCGCCCACCCTGAATTCCCGTTTAGTTTGTCACGGGTCTCTTGACAAAAAGCTGTAAAAAAAAAAAAAAAAAAAAAAAAAAATTGAATGAAAATGGTCCAAATGGCGTCATTGGGTAGTGTGACTATGGACGATTTAAAAACAAAACGATTTTCTCTAAATATTCTATGAGCATGCATTTTTACACTGGATAAAAAAGGGGAGAGTCGGTTATTGGCAGAGGAGGGAGGGACTAGACAGCAGGCGTATTGCATTCCACGAAGCTGATTTAATAAGTGCTGTCTGTGATGTTTGGCAAGCCTGGTTTATATCCATCTACAAGGTTTGCGAACCCATGTTGCCGTGAGTCAGTTACACCATTTTTATTATATTTCTAAAAACGAGTATTTGTTATTTTTATTTACAGGATTTTTTTTTCTGCTACAGAACAACTCCCTTGGTACAATAAAAAAGACGAGTATTTACTTTTCATTGAAAGGTAAGGATCATATTTAGCACATTTTAAAGAATTTATCTTATTTCTCATTTATCTGTGGTAAAAGTGGAGAACCTGAAAAGGAACCTGGAAAGAAGCAGCTGGAAAAGGTGAGAGGAAAACCTAGAGTGTGTGTTATCCTGCAAGCCAATTGAGGTAAGTGTTTCAAGGAAGAGGGAGTGATCCACTTTCTCTTTTCTCAATTTGATTTATCTTCTAGGAAAGGATCATACAGATTCTTCAGTTCAGAAGAACTCCAGCAACACTTACATGGTGACAACACCCTCTCCCATTCTCTGTTGTTACTCCAAATTTTAATTACTGGTCTCAAAACTCCTGTCTTAATCTTAGCAGACAACCTTGGCACTTACCACTGAATGAAAATGAAGGCTATTATGTGAGAAATACTTCATCTTTCTCCCTTTTACCTCCTACCACCCTACAAAAAATCCTGCATCCATTCCCTGTCTTTATTCTTTGCCTCTGCTCTTGGGGGAAGAAATTCTTTCTATCTCTGAATTTAATTTCATTCCTTTCTGTTTTCTCTGTGATATTGCCACATTAGTTATTTCTTCTCTTACCTAGGTTTTTAAAACATGTTTTCTTTGTACTTTATCCTTCTAGATGCCCTATGAATATGCTCAAGTTTCTTTCATGTAAAAAAAAACACAAAAGAATTTTAACTCTGCATCTTTCATGGTTGCCTTCTTATCTCTTTACTTTCCGTATTGACTGTGACTATGTACTCTAGGTCTCTACATTCTCACCTTCAATTCAGTCTTTTAACCCACTGTCACCTGGCTTGTGCCTTCACCACTTAGCTGAGATTGCATTAGCAAAGGTTACTAATGACTTCTTGATAGCTAAGTATAATGGACATTTTCAGATCTGAACTTGACTGATCTTCTGCATTTAATACTGTTGTCTGTAACAAATCTTTTCTATTTTTATGAATTTTTCAAAGGTAAGGATAATACTTGTTTTTTGTAGAAAATTTAAACATTACAGAGTCATAAGGATTCTTATGCTCACCTTGAAACTTTATTCACCCTGTGTTTCTTGACTCTTTCTTTTCTGATACTGGTCCAGCTCTTACTACTCTGGCTAATTTCTTAATGCATACTTTGTAGGTTTTTCATTCACTGCCAACCCCTTGCATGTTGGTGTTCAGTTGGATCCAGTCTCAAACTTTTTTCCACTTGAAATTTCCCTGCAAAATAATTTAGTTTTCTCTCATGACCCTAGCTATCACTCAGCGACTGCCAGTTCAGTATTTCTAACTCAGATCACTTTCCAAAGTGCCAAATCCCATACATCCTCTTTCTTACATGGATAATTGTCCATAAATCTCATAGGCACTTCAAACTTCAGGAGTCCAAAATGGAAACTAGAACCTTTTCTCGAAGTCTGTGCCATTTTCTCTATTACCTAGTCATTGTCATTGCCTTTGGTCTAATGTGTCGAGCCAGAGCCTTACCCCAGATTTCTTTCTCTTTTTCATCCTTTGTATCCAATTTGTCACTAATTTCAATAGAATCTTCTCAACATGTCTCATATATTTCTCATTCTTTTCATTCACAGTGTTGCTGTTTGAGTTCAGACTCTTTCATTTCTTGTCTACATGAATTTTTAAGTGGTCCCATTGCCTTCTGTCTTAACCTGACTTCAATCCGTCTGTCACTGGGCAAATAATTGTCCTTAAACACTCAAATATGACCATATCATTTTTCTGCTTAAAATAGTGTCTCCCCGTTAGCTTCACTGTAAATCCCACAGGAGAGATTCCAACCACCTTAGCATACCACCCAAAGCCTTTGTTAACTGGCCTTCGCCTATCTTTCTAGCTGATGTCAGGACTAGGTCTCAAGGGACTGAAATTAGAATGGATTATTCTATTGTAAGTGTCAAGTAACAGAAAGAAGCTGCAAGTTGAATATGAACTGAAGTATTTAAGAGTTTTGAATGGTCAAATCAGAGACACAATGATATTTGAGACGTGGTTAGGGTAAGAGTAAGAATGAAAATTACAGAAAGACCTAAAAGGGCTGCCTATAAATAAAGAGGAAGGAGAATAAGATCAAGAACACAGAAAATAAGATGTTGGAAACTATCACCAAGAGTCACTGAAATGTCTATAGCATTGAGCTTATGATGGGTAGGTATGTTAGGTTGACTTAAAGGATCAGATTTAAGATGGAGATTGATAGAAAAATCTATTATATGTCTGATCGTCTTTCTCTTCTATATAAAAGACTTTATTGGCTCTTGTATCAACTATAGGACAAAATTCAAGATTTTCAAATGACCTAAGAGGGCCTCCATATTTAGGCTTCTTTTTATCTCTGCAAACTTACCTCCTTCCCCCTGCCCTCTTGATCTTTAGGTTCCATCAACTCTAAATACCTGCTGCTCTTTTCTCATGTTTCCTCTGCCAAGATTGTCCTTAATTTCCTCATTTTCTGGGTAAATGCCTGTTCATTCCTTAAGACCCTATACAGACATCACCATCTCCAGGACACTCCCTCTGAATCCTCCTTTCTCTCAGAGTTACCCATCCATCCATCCATGCATTTATTTATTTGTTTATTATTGAGAAAATATTTATTGAGTGCTTAATATGGATCAGATTCTATGTCAGGTAATGGGAACACCGTGGTGAATAAGATAGGCCACACATGACCTTTACCCTTCTTGGTCTTACATTTAGCAGTGGATACACATGTATAACGCAATAATCACAAATAAAATAATTACCAATTTCATAAATGCTACAAATAAAATAAACGATGAACTATCATACAGAAAAATGAGGATGAGGGGTAGACAGAGAGGCAAACCACTTTAGTATAAGGTTGAGCCATAAAAAGTTGTTGATCTTTAAACTGTTTGTGTCCCATAAAATAGTTTTACATAGTTTAACCTAATGGTTGACTTTCTGAGGAATTGACATTTAAGCTGAAACCTGAAGGATGAGGTGGAATTGGCCATGCTGGCTAAGCCTATAATTCGGCATGTTCCAGGAACCAAATGAAAAGAATTGAGAAAAAAGGTGAGTGAAACAAAACAAAAGTAAGAGACAGAATTTGTAATCATTCCATCTGCTTCTCTTACAGAATGGAGCTTGCTTGATATTTCACTAGATAAAGAATTTAAGGCGAGTATCTATCTTTGTTCTCCTTGGCAACTGAGAGTCTGCCCTTGGAAACATCAGGCACCATGGGGAAGCGGGATAATCGGGTAGCCTATATGAATCCTATAGCAATGGCCAGATGGAGAGGCCCAACTCAATCTGTGGGCCCAACAATCCAAGATTATCTAAATCGACCAAGACCCACCTGGGAAGAAGTAAAGAAACAATTAGAAAATAAAAAAACAGGTTCAAAAGCATTAGCTGAATTTGAAGAAAAAATGAATGAAAATTGGAAGAAAGAACTTGAAAAAAGCAGAGAGAAATTATTAAGTGGAAATGAGAGCTCATCTAAAAAAAGAGAAAGAAAGAAAAAGAGAAAGAAGAAATCTTGTCGGTCTTCATCTTCTTCATCAAGCTCTGATTCTTCAAGCAGTTCTTCAGATTCTGAGGATGAGGAAAAGAAACAAGGAAAAAGGAGAAAGAAAAAGAAGAACCGTTCATACAAATCATCCCAAAGCTCTACGCATGAATCAGAATCAGAGAGCAAGGAGTCTGTAAAAAAGAAAAAGAAGTCAAAGGATGAAACAGAGAAAGAAAAGGATGTAAGAAGCCTCAGCAAAAAAAGAAAGAAAAGTTACCCTGATGATAAACCTTTATCATCTGAGTCCTCATCTGAATCAGATTATGAAGAGGATGTGCAAGCAAAAAAGAAGAGAAGGTGTGAAGAGCGAGAACAAGCAAAGGAAAAAGTAAAGAAGAAGAAGAAGAAACAGCACAAGAAACATAGTAAGAAGAAGAAAAAGAAGTCTGGATCAAGTCACAAGTCAAGGTAACATCAAGAAAAAAAGCAAGAATGAGTTTGCCGAGTTCCCCTGTGTTAGTAGAATTATTTCTGGACTTTGAGTTGCCTATCAAATCCCACTGTGCCAGTAAGGGGCATAGTGGCTGCTGGCAACTTCAATATACATTTTTGTTTGTTTGCTTGTCCTTCCTTCTAATGGTTAATTCCTCTGAGAGCTAAAATTCTGTTGTCATACCAGTGAATAAAATGTTTGAAATTAAAGTAAAATGTGTTAGATAATGAATAACTTTGACAAAAAAAAGTGTATCTAAGGTTAAATGTATCTAATTCGAATACATCTTTGAAATATCACCATCAATGAAACATAAATGTAATTTCCAGACAATTGTAGTTGGTATTTTTGATGCAAGGACTTAATATTGATGTCTCAAATTCCTTGCTTTTGTAAATAAGTTTAGTTCATTTTCCTTTTTTCTTTAATGAATCTTTGTTTACATGGGGAAAGAGCATGTGGGGTGGGAAGGGCAAGTGTTTGCTAATCACTGTGGCTAGCTGAATAGTGTGCCTTTGACTCTTACACATCCTATTTTTGCCAGAGCAGCAGCCGTCCTTTTCTTACTTTATGAAATTCTGGGGTGTTGTATGCTGCTTCAAGTGAACAAGAAGGACAGGAGTTTACAGCATAAGTAAGCCCCCATATCTATGAAATTTACCTCTTCTTCAGCACTGTTTACTATACAGTACTGAATAATATTTAGTATTACAATATTACATGATTTGAAATAACTTTATACCCATTTTGTATGGGAACCATTCTAAACAGACCCTGATGTTGTTTGATTAAGAAATATTCTGAAATTTTTTTTGCATGTTTTATACTGTTAAGTTTTAATTATCTGACCATATTCTATATAACTGATGATCCTTTTTTAAGATATGATTTATGCTTAGGATATAAGTTTCAAGTTTTTAGTTTCTTAGCCTTGCTATATTAATTTCATTACTGTGTTTAATTGCACCCTTGCCAAAATATTTAGCATGTGAAAAGGTTTTTTTTAAAAAATATGTAATGCCTTCATATTGAAGCTGGTTACTGTACGCAAGTTGAGTGCCAGACCTCTAGTACGCCGTATGTTACATGAAACTACTGCCAAAATCTTAGTAAGATTGTTGTTGAAAAGATTGTTGTCTTAAGCATTAATATTGAATTTATATAGAAGTTAAATGTAGATGATAATGACATCATTGATCTTCCTGTGTCCGTATTTTCCTACAATTTGGTGCCTTGTATCTGTTGCTGATTCACTTTTACCACTAGTGTAAAAATAAGTGAAAAAATATTTTTACTTTACATTTTTATATATCAGAGTAACATAAATTATAAATTTGTGTCTCAAAACCACCTGTGATGGAGGATGTGCTAATTGTAATGTCATAGGTACAAAGTATTTTGGCATGATGAAAAGCTCAATAGCTATTGTTTTTCAATAGCAGATTTTATCTCGGCTACCTTCAATCACAAGTAAAATTATAAAGATAAAAAACATCTACATAAACATGTTGGCTGCCAAATTTTTTGCATTGGAAATACTGGAATCTCTCATTAAAGTTCTTGGAACATTATAGTGATGCCATGTTAGATTACCTTGGAGCTTCATAACTTTAGCTTTTTCCTAAAAATATATGTTTATGCTGATAAAAACTATTACATTTATGGGATATTTTGTATCCATATAGAGTTTTTCAGAATTGTTCATTAAAATGCTTTTTATAAGCTTATATTATTTGTAGAATATGGCAAAAGCATTTACAGCTCATCATGTATCTATCTGCTCCTGTTCACTTCCAAACCTCTTGTAGTTAGGCAATGCCATTTGACTACTTCAAGCAGAGGGATTGTAAACAGAAGTGATTTTCTATTTCCATGTTGGACTGTAAAAAGTTCTGCATGACCCTCCAGTTTTCTTTTGCCTGTCATGGTGACCTGAAAGCAAGATGTTCCAAATGGCATACTTACAAGACGGATGCAACCTGGGTCCTTAGGTCGCTGTTTAGAAGGGACCTGACTGGAGTGCTGATGGACTTGCAGTAAACTTTTTAAGTGTAAGAAATAAACTGTTATGTGTTAAACCACTGTGATTTGGGGTCTTTTTATTACTGCG